AGTTTGAGACCAGCCTGGCCAACATGGTGAAAGCCCGCCTCTATCAAAAATACAAAAATTAGCCGGGCATGGTCGCTCGTGCCTCTAATACCAGTAATACTGTAATACTCCGGAGGCTGAGGCAGGAGAATCGCTTCAACCCAGGAGGCAGAGGTCGCAGTGAGCAGAGATCACGCCCCTTCACGCCAGCCTGGGCGACAGAGGGAGACTCCCTCAAAGAAAAAGAAAAGAAAAACGTGAAAAAAAAGTAATAGATTTCTTCCACAAATGTGCTGGAACAACTAACTGGATATCCACACGGAACAGAATAATGTTGGATCCCTATGTCACACCATCAAAAATTTTATTTAAAAAGGTTTAAAAAGCGAGAGAGAGAGAGAGAGAGAGAGACGGAGAGAGAGGGAGACAAGGAAGGTGGCCTTGCGGGAGGGGGTGTTACTTTGTCGCCCAGGCTGGCCTGGACCCCAGGGCTCAGCGATCTTCCTGCTCCTACTTCCTGAGTAGCTGGGACCTCAGGCTCCCGCCTTCGCGCCTGCACCCCTGCTGTGTTTAAGCAGCAGGTGGTGACCTCACTCCTCCCTGGCCTGAGCACTCCGTCCCGCACCCCAGGCAGTGGCTTTAGGGAAGTCTCTGAAGCTGAGCACAGGGCGGACCCTCCCTCCCTTGTGAATGGAGAATAGAAAGGGAGAGGAGTTCTGTTCTGTTCTGTGGGCCGTCAGCATGAAATCCTATGTTCCGCCCTGGCAGGGCTTTGCATTTCACATTCTAGTTTGCATCCCCGTTCCAGAAAATTCCAGGGCTTTTGAATCATGCCTCATACTTCCTGGCCGCTGTCGCCTCCCAAACCCGAAAAACAGAGGCGCTGGGAGCCAGGATGTGAGACACACAGGTCCCGCCCCGGCCCCGCCCTCTGCCGGTTCTAAACCGCAAAGTCTCTCTGCTTCGCGCCCCGCCGCCACCCGGCCCAGGCCCCGCCCACCACCTCGCGGGGCCCGCCGAGGCCTGGCTTCTGTCCTGCGCGCGCAGATTCTCGCAAATCTGGAAGCGGATCGCGTGGAGTGACGGTCACACCGCGGCGGTGAGTTTCGCTGTTTTGTATTAAGTCTGCATTTAATTAAATATCATATTTTTTTCTCACACAGAATTAATTTCCAAAGACTCATGTTACATGAGAAAGCCACCAAGAAGACCAAAGAAAAGGAGACAAGGATGGCTCTTCCTCAGGTAAAGTGATATTCCTCAGTGGATTCTTCTCTAATGTTTTGTTGAAATGTGTGTTTAATTTTAGGGATGCTTGACTTTCAGGGATGTGGCTATAGAATTCTCTTTGGAGGAGTGGAAATGCCTGAACCCTGCACAGAGGGCTTTATACAGGGCCGTGATGTTGGAGAACTACAGGAACCTGGAGTCTGTGGGTGAGGAAAATGTCCCTCCTGATGTGAGGAATATTGGAAACCTATTGGTCTTTATATTTTTTAGATAGCTCTTTAAAATCCATGACGGAGTTCTCATCAACAGGGCACGGTAATACAGGAGAAGTGATCCACACAGGGACATTGCAAAGACATAAAAGTCATCACATTGGAGATTTTTGCTTCCCAGAAATCAAGAAAGATATTCATGACTTTGAGTTTCAGTGGCAAGAAATTAAAAGAAATGGCCATGAAGCACCCATGACAAAAATCAAAAAGTTGACTGGTAGTACAGACCGACGTGATCAAAGGCATGCTGGAAACAAGCCTATTAAAGATCAGCTTGGATCAAGCTTTTATTCACATCTGCCTGAACTGCACGAATTTCAGACTGAAGGGAAAATTGATAATCAAGTGGAGAAGTCTATCAACAATGCTTCCTTGGTTTCAACATCCCAAAGAATTTCTTGTAGGCTCAAAACCCATATTTCTAATAGGTATGGGAAGAACTTTCTCCATTCTTCATTATTGACACAAATCCAGGAAGAACACATGAGAGAAAAACCTTTCCAATGTAATGAGTGTGGCAAAGCCTTTAATTATAGCTCACATTTAAGAAGACATCATGTAACCCATTCAGGAGAGAAACAATATAAATGTGATGTATGTGGCAAAGTGTTTCATCAAAAGCAATACCTTGCATGGCACCATAGAGTTCATACTGGAGAAAAACCTTACAAGTGTAATGAGTGTTCCAAGACCTTCGGTCACAAGTCATCTCTTACACGCCATCATAGACTTCATACTGGAGAAAAACCTTACAAGTGTAATGAGTGTGGTAAGACCTTCAGTCAGACGTCATCCCTTGTAGGGCATCGTAGACGTCATACTGGAGAGAAACCTTACAAATGTGAAGGATGTGACAAAGTTTACAGTTGCAGATCACAACTTGAAACACATAGGCGAATTCATACTGGAGAGAAACCATACAAATGTAAGGTTTGTGACAAAGCTTTTAGGCATAATTCATGCCTTTCACGCCATAACAGAGTTCATACTGAAGAGAAACCTTACACATGTAATGAATGTGGCAAGGTTTTCCAGCGTGATTCATACCTTGCACAACATCAGAGAGTTCATACTGGAGAGAAACCTTACACATGTAATGAATGTGGTAAGGTTTTTAATCAAAAAGCACACCTTGCATGTCATTATAGGCTTCATACTGGAGAGAAACCTTACAAGTGTAATGAGTGTGGCAAGACCTTCAGTCAGAAGTCATCCCTTGTGGGCCATCGTAGACTTCATACCGGAGAAAAACCTTACAACTGTCATGAGTGTGGCAAGACCTTTGCTCGAAATTCATCCCTTCTAATTCATAAGGCAATTCATACTGGAGAGAAACCTTACAAGTGTAATGAATGTGGCAAGGTTTTTAATCAACAGTCAAACCTTGCACAACATCAGAGAGTTCATACTGGAGAGAAACCTTACAGGTGTAATGAGTGTGGCAAGACCTTCAGTCATATGTCATCCTTTGTATACCATTATAGACTTCATAGTGGAGAGAAACCTTACAAGTGCAATGAGTGTGGCAAGACCTTCAGTCATATGTCATCCTTTGTATGCCATCATAGACTTCATACTGGAGAAAATCCTTATAAGTGCAATGAGTGTGGCAAAGCCTTTAGTGGGCAGTCATCACTTATTCATCATCAAGCAATCCATGGTATAGGGAAACTTTACAAATGTAATGATTCTCACAAAGTCCTCAGTAATGCTACAAGCATTGCAAATCATTAGAGAATCCATAATGAAGAGAGATCTTACAAGTGTAGTAAATGTGGCAGATATTTCAGACATTGTTCATAGCTTGCAGTTCATCAGTGAACTCATACTGGAAAGAAACGTTACAAATGTCATGATTGCAGCAAGGTCTTCAGTCAAGCTTCATCTTATGCAAAACACAGGAGAATTCATATGGGAGAGAACCTCACAACTGTGATAATTGTGGCAGTCATTTTTTTTTCTTTTTTCAGATGAAGTCTTACTCTTTTGTCCAGGCTGGGGTGCAGTGGCGTGATCTCGGCTCACGGCAACCTCCACCTCCCAGGTTCATACGATTCTCCTTCCTAGCCTCCTGAGTAGCTGGGACTACAAGCATGCTCCACCAAGCCTGGCTAATTTTTATGTTTTTAGTAGAGACAGGGTTTCACCATGTTGGCCTGGTTGCTCTCAACTCTTGATCTTGTGATCCGCCTGCCTCGGCCTCCCAAAGTGCTGGTATTACAGGCATGAGCCACCACGCCCAGTGTGGCAATGTCTTTACTTTACATTCACACCGCATTAGACATCAGGGAATCTATACTGGACAGAAATCTTACAAATGGAATAGGTGTGGCAATGTCTTTAGTCTGAGGTCACTCCTTGCAGAACAGTAGAAAATTCATTTTTGAGATAATTGTCCCAAATACAATGACTATAGAAAATGACAAACTTTAATTGACATTAGAGTCAATTCTGCATTGACTAGAGTTTGAGTTGACTTAACATTGAGTTCAAGCATTAATTGACATAAAAAGTGTTTACGTCAAGAAGAATGGGCAGGGTGCAGTTGCTCACACCTATAATCCCAGCACTTTGGGAGGCCAAGGCAGGCAGATCACTTGAGGTCAGCAGTTTGAGACCAGCTGGGCCAACAGACCTGAACCAGTTTGCCCAGCCTGTTTTTTCTTTCCTTCTTTCTTTCTTTTCTTTTCTTTCTTTCTTTTTTTTTTTTTTTTTTTTGAGACAGAGTCTTTCTCTTGTCGCCCAAGCTGGCGTGCAATGGCACAATCTTGGTTCACTGCAACCTCCACCTCCTGCATTCAAGCAATTCTCTTTTCTAAGCCTCCCAAGTAGCTGGGATTTCAGATGTGTGCCACCACACCACATAGTCCCTCTCCACAGAGATGGTTGAGAAGGCTGATGGAAAAGCCAGATACTTGTTCTACAGCTTTCCCTGACACTAGTATATCATCCACATACTGGAGCATAGATATACACTTTGGGATGCTCATCTTTTCTAACACCTCCTCAAGAATTTGGCCAAACAAGTTAGGAGAATCTGTAAATCCTTGGGGTAAGACTGTCCAGCAGTATTGTTGTTTTCACCCAGAGTGAGAATCTTCCCATTCAAAAGTGAATATATCCTGACTATCTTCAGCTAAAGGACATGCCCAGAAGGCATCTTTCAGGTCTATTTCTGTAAACCACTGATGGTCATATGGAATTTTGCTGAGAATAGTATATGGATTGGGAACAACAGGATGAGTGGTTTGAACAGTTTGATTAATGGCTTGAAGATCTTCTACAAGTCAGTATCACCAATCTGACTACTTTACAAGTAATATTGGAGTAGTATAGGGAGACATGCACAGTTCAAGTAGCCCATCTCAGATAAGGCTCTCAATTAGAGGTTTTAAACCTAATCTACCTTCTAAGGGAATTGGATATTGGTTTCTTTTCACTGTTTCCCTGGGAGTTTTTAACTTTATGTGAATTGGAGGAACTTGTAGCTTCCTTCAATTTCCCTCCCTTGACCACTCATTAGCATTGATGTAGCTTTCTTCTGCTGTAGTAAACAGGTTTAATGAAGTGAAGAATCCTTCTGGGCTTACACGCAAGCCTATACCTAACTTTGCCATTAGGCCACTTCCTAACAAGTTTGTCCCAGCCTTAGGAAGTAGCAAAAATTTAACATTGGTTGATCGGGTTTCAAATCTGACTTCTGTTTTTTCTGAGACTTTGGCTTTAAATCCTTCCCCTTTGACTCCTAAAACTTGAAGTTCTTCTAATAAACAATTTATATTAGAGGGCACAAAACAAACAGAGGAGTGGGAAGCTCCTGAGTCTATTAGAAAAGTAATAAGTTCGGCTGGGTGCCATGGCTCACACCTGTAGTCCCAGCACTTTGGGAGGCCAAGGTGGGCGGATCACCTGAGGTCGAGAGTTCGAGACCAGCCTGACCCACATGGAGAAACCCCATCTTTACTAAAAATACAAAATTAGCCAGAC